ACCATGCCCCGACTAATTTTTGTATTTTTAGTAGAGACGGGGTTTCCCCATGTTGGCCAGGCTGGTCTCGAACTCCTGACCTCAAGTGATCCATCCGCCTCGGCCTGCCAAAGTATTGGGATTACAGGCATGAGCCACCGCGCCTGGCCCACATTCTTTTGAAAGACCAAAATAATGAACAGCTAGTTTCATGTAGGTTGTAAAACTTGACCTTGGATTTACTGACACTAACATGTGCACTACACCTTACAGTCCGTAAAATGTTCCTGCATTATTTCACTCCATTGTCACATCTTTGTCAGGTTAGTTATTATAAATGCATTTGTAGTTGAGCCATTTGCTCAAGAACCAGAGCTGTAGTCTGTAGCTTTGTTGCTTTATCCTTGGTCTCAGAAGTCTTCTACTGTACTATAGCTATCAGAGCAGGGATTGATGCCTTAAAGGATGGCAGCTTTTGCAAAACTGGAATAAGGAAGTATGGAAAGGCACCCCAAAACAAGAGAGGTGGCGCACAGCTTGAACAAAGGCAGTGCTCAGGAAACCTACAAACAGCATCGTGTACAGCAAAGGATGATGGGAAAGTCAGCCGAGCCTCTGAGTTTTTTCACGAGTCGTAAACCCCTTACAGAGCTCCGGGTTTTGCCTCTAGCTCTGGAGCACCCCGCCTCTGCCCTTTAACCTGTACTTCCTCCCTCCCTCCCTTCGCGCCGCGCCGCGCTAGTCTCTTAGCCACTCCGAGGCCACCAACCAGCCTCCCAAAGCTCCCATTGGGTTGCCCACCCTTTCAGTCTCAGCTCCTCCCGCCAGAGGCCCCGCCTCCCACAAGCGAAGCTCTTATTTCCGTTCTTCCGGCGTAGGCCGCCAAATCAGTCCGTACAGTGGCGAGGCAGTCGAGCAACAGGAAGCGGTCGCTCTTTCCCCAAATCCCACTGCCTTGTGGGATCTCGGCAAGTCATCCACCCACCCCCCGCGCCTACGCAAGTTTTCCGGATCCGTCCACCCCCGCCTCCCTCCTAGTGTACGGAAGCTGAGAGGGCCCGCGGGTAGGCATGGCGGCGCACCTTAAGAAGCGGGTTTATGAGGAATTCACGAAAGTGGTTCAGGTAAGCTCTGGCGGGAAAGATCCAGAACCGATTCTGTGTTTTCGATTTTCTCTACCCCTTGCAGCCACAGGAGGAAATTGCTACTAAGAAACTCCGACTAACAAAACCAAGTAAATCTGCAGCACTCCACATAGATCTGTGTAAAGCTACCTCCCCAGCAGATGCTTTGCAATACTTGCTCCAGTTTGCCAGGAAGCCTGTCGAGGCGGAAAGCGTAGAGGGAGTAGTCAGGATTCTCTTGGAACATTATTACAAGGTAAGAAAATCTTGAGGATCTGATGGGAGTATCATCAAAGTGACAATTGCTTCTTTTTTTCCAGGAGAATGATCCATCTGTGAGACTGAAAATTGCATCATTGTTGGGTTTATTATCAAAGACAGCAGGATTTTCACCAGACTGCATTATGGATGATGCCATCAACATCCTGCAGAATGAAAGTAAGTTGCAATTTAAAAGCTCTATAGTCAGATCTACAAGCCAACTTTCTATCTCCCTCTCTAGAGTCTCATCAAGTCCTAGCTCAACTGCTGGATACTTTGCTTGCAATTGGCACTAAGCTACCAGAGAATCAAGCTATCCAAATGCGATTAGTTGATGTGGCCTGCAAGGTAAGAGTATAAAATCTATTCAGATCCATCCTTCTTTTTTTCTTTTTTTTTTTTTTTTTAATAGCATCTGACAGATACGTCTCATGGTGTAAGAAATAAGTGCCTGCAGTTACTTGGCAATCTTGGCTCTTTGGAGAAAAGTGTCACAAAAGATGCAGAAGGCCTAGCTGCCAGAGATGTCCAGAAGATTATAGGGGATTACTTCAGTGACCAAGACCCACGTGTCAGAACAGCAGCTATAAAAGCCATGGTAAATGTGATTATGGAAACTAGTTGGGGCTACCAAGCACTTAAACTATATATTTATTATCTAGTTGCAGCTCCATGAAAGAGGACTGAAATTACACCAAACAATTTATAATCAGGTACCTTATATGATTACTGTCTGGAAGGGGTTAACTAATAGACTTTTGGAATTCTTCTTTGCAGGCCTGTAAATTACTCTCTGATGACTATGAACAAGTGCGCAGTGCTGCAGTCCAGCTTATCTGGGTCGTCAGTCAGCTCTATCCTGAAAGGTCAGTGTGGGTGTAAGCTGGCTTTTGTTGATTAAGTGATTTCATTTCTTTTCTTTTAATTTAGCATTGTCCCAATTCCTTCTTCTAATGAAGAAATACGCTTAGTTGATGATGCGTTTGGCAAAATTTGTCACATGGTCAGTGATGGCTCTTGGGTGGTTCGTGTTCAGGCAGCAAAACTGTTGGTAAGTTATACTTTTTATGTATGTATGTATGCGTTTTATATGCTCTGGATTTTTCTTTTTATAGGGCTCTATGGAGCAAGTCAGTTCTCATTTCTTGGAGCAGACCCTTGACAAGAAGCTGATGTCAGATCTGAGGGTACCTTTTATTCTTTGTTGTTTAAAGTGGGTCTACAATTGGTAATTGTTGTTGTCCTCTGCAGAGGAAACGTACTGCACATGAGCGTGCCAAGGAACTTTACAGTTCGGGGGAGTTTTCCAGTGGCAGAAAGTGGGGAGATGATGCTCCCAAGGAAGAAGTAGATACCGGGGCTGTGAACTTGATTGAGTCAGGAGCTTGTGGAGCTTTTGTTCATGGGTTGGAAGATGAGATGTATGGTAAGTATGACTGTATAATAGCAATAGCACTCTGATGTGCAATTTCATTTGTTCTTTTTTCTAGAGGTTCGTATTGCTGCTGTGGAGGCCCTCTGCATGTTGGCCCAGTCTTCACCCTCTTTTGCTGAGAAGTGCCTTGATTTCCTAGTTGACATGTTCAACGATGAAATTGAGGAAGTACGTCTGCAGTCTATACATACCATGAGAAAAATCTCTAACAACATCACCCTCCGAGAAGATCAGCTTGACACTGTCCTGGCTGTGCTAGAGGTGAGTGTTTCTAATTTGTTACTCATTTCTTCAACTACTGTTATTATTACTTTTTTTTTAAAAGGATTCATCCAGAGATATTCGAGAGGCTCTTCATGAACTCTTATGCTGTACTAATGTTTCAACCAAAGAAGGGATTCATCTTGCATTGGTGGAGCTGCTGAAAAATTTAACCAAGTACCCTACTGATAGGGACTCCATATGGAAGTAATGACTTTTTTGCCCATTTACTCACTGAGTGTTGATGTGCATTCTTATTTGTTTGTTTCAGGTGCTTGAAGTTTCTGGGAAGTCGGCATCCAACCCTGGTGCTTCCCTTGGTGCCAGAGCTTCTGAGCACCCACCCATTTTTTGACACAGCTGAACCAGACATGGATGATCCAGCTTGTATCCTCTGTGCTTAGGATGGGCCCTGATGTTTCCAAGTTTACTTAACCCAGTCATCTATCAGATATTGCAGTTTTGGTACTTATTTTCAATGCTGCTAAAACCTGTCCAACAATGCCAGCATTGTTCTCAGATCACACCTTCAGGCACTATGCCTACCTCCGAGACAGTCTTTCTCATCTTGTTCCTGCCTTGAGGGTATGTTGAAAACATCTGTTGTCCTTGTTTTTACTTAATGACTCTGTAATCCCACTCTGCTTAGTTACCAGGTAGAAAACTGGTGTCATCAGCTGTTTCTCCCAGCATCATACCTCAAGAGGATCCTTCCCAGCAGTTCCTGCAGCAGAGCCTTGAAAGAGTGTATAGTCTTCAGCACTTGGACCCTCAGGGAGCCCAGGAGCTGCTGGAATTCACCATCAGGTAGGGTAATCATCCCTTCATCTGACAGAGTTTGTGTTTGCCTTGGGGGTTTTATTTACTATAGGGATCTGCAAAGACTTGGAGAACTTCAATCTGAATTGGCAGGAGTAGCTGATTTCTCTGCCACCTATCTTCGCTGTCAACTACTTCTCATCAAGGTTGGTTTGCATCCATTCCATTTATGATTGTGGTATTCTGTTCCCTCCTGATTTGTCTGCGTAGGCCTTGCAGGAAAAGTTGTGGAATGTAGCTGCCCCTTTGTATTTGAAGCAGAGTGATTTGGCCTCAGCAGCAGCGAAACAGGTAAGCTTATTCAGACCTTCCCTTCAAATAGGTTTATTGATTGTTAATTATCTTTCCTTTATAGATTATGGAAGAGACCTACAAAATGGAATTCATGTACAGTGGTGTGGAGAATAAGCAGGTGGTGATTATACATCACATGAGGCTGCAGGCCAAAGCTTTGCAACTTATAGTAACAGCACGAACTACACGAGGGTAAGATGTGGGGTTGGCCAAAATATGTGGCACAAGCAAATTATTTTACATTTCTTTTCTACAGACTTGACCCCTTATTTGGGATGTGTGAAAAATTTTTACAGGAAGTAGACTTTTTTCAGAGGTAAGTATTTTATAACTCTTCTGGCTTATTAAAATGAGTCAGTTGCTTCTGTTTGTTCCTCCAGGTATTTCATCGCTGATTTGCCCCACTTGCAGGACAGCTTTGTGGACAAACTCCTTGACCTTATGCCCCGACTCATGACATCCAAACCTGCAGAAGTGGTCAAAATTCTACAGACCATGCTGCGACAGAGTGCCTTTCTGCATCTCCCGCTTCCAGAGCAGGTCAGGGTCTATTTGGCCCCTGTAGGCCAAATTTAAAATCATAGGATTTTCCTCTTGCTTACAGATCCACAAAGCCTCAGCCACCATCATCGAGCCAGCGGGCGAGTCAGACAACCCTTTGCGGTTTACCTCTGGGTTGGTGGTTGCCCTGGATGTTGATGCAACCCTGGAGCATGTGCAGGATCCTCAGAACACTGTTAAGGTCCAGGTCTGTCGGGTTTGGGTCCTCATGGAGCTTCTTCTGCCTTTTTCTCATTTCTGTCACCCTTTAGGTCTTATATCCAGATGGCCAGGCTCAGATGATTCACCCCAAGCCTGCAGACTTCCGGAATCCTGGCCCAGGGCGGCACCGGCTCATCACTCAGGTTTATCTCTCCCACACCGCTTGGACAGGTAAGGAGTCAGGACCAGGGTGGGAAGGGAAACTAGTGTGCTTACCTGTTTTGCATCTCTCAAGGATGTGCCATGAAGCTGTAGCCAGGTGGAATTGTACCACAGCCCTGACATGAACACCTGATGGCAGCTGCTGGGTTGGAGCCTAGACAAAAACATGAAGAACCATGGCTGCTGCCTGAGCCCATCGTGCTGTAATTATAGAAAACCTTCTAAGGGAAGAATATGCTGATATTTTTCAGATAAGTACCCCTTTTATAAAAATCCTCCAAGTTAGCCCTCATTTTCCATGTAAGGAAACAGAGGCTTTGAGATAATGTCTGTCTCCTAAGGGACAAAGCCAGGACTTGATCCTGTCTTAAAAATGCAAAATGTAGTACTTCTTCCATCAAAGGTAGACATGCACTAAGGGACAGGTTTTGGCTTGGTATCAGAATACATTTTTAAAAGCTGTGTAAGAATTGAACGGGCTGTACTAGGGGGTATAGAATTCTCCAGGCTAGATGAGTTTGGGCAGAGGTTGAACAAGCTCCTGACAAATTTGTTGCTAAGCAATTCAAGTATCGTATCGGGGTTGGGCTCAACTTTTTAAATTGCTTTTACCCTGAATTTTCACGTTCTGGGGAACATGAGAATTTTAGTTTTTCTCTATCTGATTCTGTACTTTTTCACTGAAGTGAAAAAAAAAAAAAGACCTTTTTATAAAGGTTTCGAAGGGGGCATAAAGAGCACTCCAGTGTGGCACCTTCATTTACAAATGAATACGCAGGCCCAGAGAGACTGAGTTAGTGGTGAAGCTAAGCCTGGAACCCAGGCCTCTGGTTTCTTCCCCAGGTGACTTTCATCACAGGGGTCTGTTCTTAGTGAGTGGTCTAGCATGCACCCAGCAGTCAGAGCCAGAAACCTGTTTGGCACGTTGGATTCCTTCCTCATCCCTCATACAAAAGTAGCCATCAAGTCCTTTAGATTCCTCTTCCTTCATGTTTCTTAGTCCTCTTCTTATACTGTTTGTATACTGATGGAACCACCATCAGCCCTCCTTAAGTGATGAGCTGATCTGACCACACCATTCCCCTGCTCAGTCCCTTTCAGTGGATCACTGCTCATCCCAGGAAAAAGTCTGAACTCCTGTCTTGAAGGCTCTTCATGGCTCTGCTTCGTTTCCAGCCTCATACTCCCTGTCCCAAACTGTCTCTGTACTCCACTTGAACAGAATTACCTGTAGTCTTTTTCTGTCACCTCTAGGCCTTTGGACCTGCTGAGCCTGGGAATGTGCTCCTCAGACTGTCTCCTGTGGTTCTTTCCTTCCATTCTTCAGGACTGGGCCTTGTTCTAGGACATATCTGTGTCTCTTATGGGCTTGGAACATTTCCTCTATGTTCCCACAGCCTCCTATACTATATTCTTCACACATAGTATAGTATTTATTAATATGGCATTGCAGGTTCACAAATGCAAACCCCTTAAGAAAGGTAGGCAGGAAAAGTAAAGGAATAAAGTGGCCTAGAAGATAACAGCAATTGGAAGAATCAGAGAGCACATTCTCTGTTGGAGAAGGCGGTGCTATTCCATTCCACTCAGTTATTTTCATTTATAAGTGTGGACCTAGTGGTGTCAGTTCTTCCCATTCTTCCAAAACAGCCAGAAATCTTCATTTTCATGAAAGTTAAAAAACCTTGGTAACTACAGTAAATATTAAAATTACTGAGACAAACAAAACATGTCTCCAGGCAGATTTGTGCCAATTTGCAACTTCTACATCCTCACTGTAATGTTTACACGCCTTATTTCTTCCAACTGATCTGTACCTGGACTGTAAGAATGTCTGTGCTGTATGCCCAGCACAACTCCTGGCACATAACCGGGCAAGGAAAGAATGATTCTATGTCTCCAGAGCAAAGGTAGCAGTACCATGGCATGCTGCAAAAAAAGATTCAGGTTTCTGAAAGGACTTTATATTTGCTTTGAGATGATTGAACTCAGCAAACACAATCATGGAGAAGAAAGGTACACACCTAGCTGTGGCCAGCTTCATGTCTTTTTTTTTTTTTTTGAGATGGAGTCTTGCTCTGTCACCCAGGCTGGAGTGCAGTGGCACGATCTCACCTCACAGCAGGCTCTGCCGCCCTGGTTCCAGCGATTCTCCTGCCTCAGCCTCCCAAGTAGACTAGCTGGGATTACAGGCACGTGCCACCACGCCTGGCTAATTTTTGTATTTTTAGTAGAGATGGGGTTTCACCATGTTGGCCAGGCTGGTCTCGAACTGCTGACCTCAGGTGATCTGCCCACCTCGGCCTCCCAAAGCGCTGGGATTACAGGCGTGAGCCACCGCACCCGGCCAACTTCTTGTCTTAACCACTCAGGCTAGAAGAAATGACCTGTGGGCAGCTTGAGGGCTGTTCTACCTACAAACTAACTCAGAGGCTTTAATGATTTAAGACAGAGGACTAAGTATAGTTATGTGGAGAAACAGCTTCCCTTCAAGCTCTACATATTTCCATCGTTAACCATGTGCACCAGGTTCCAAAGTAGGGGCTATGTATTAGCAGGTTTTCTTAAAAGTTTAATAATGTCACTGACAGATACTTCTGTCTCTAAGAAGTTTACACTAAGTTCTCTTTAATTGGAGACAACTCACTTAGGAAGAATGATTACACCCACACTGAATTCAACACCCACCAGAGCTGTCTCACCTTACATTTGACCAAAAAAAAAAAAAAAAGACTGCATCACTAGAGAAACAGTCTGAATTTTATCAAACATCC